GCTGAACTGCAGTGATTGTTATTTATCTTCTGGACCTGGCCACCCAGTGGAGCTACTGGGCTCTGGGCTAGTACTGGGGAGTATCTGCAGAATCCCGTGATATGATCCGTCTTCAGGTCTGTCAGCCATGGATTCCAGCACTTGCTTTGGTGGAGGCAGCAGGGGAGTGAAGTAGACTCTGTGAGGGTTCTTGTATTTTTGTTAACTGCACTGATTTTGTGTTGGTTGGCCTCCAGCTAGGAGTTGGTGCTCTCAAGAATGCATCAGTATACGGAGGATCAGGCAGTGGGTGAGACCTACTCCTGGCCTTAAAGCTCCCAAGAGATTATGTATTTTGTATTTGGCTGTCAGGGCGGGTAGAGAAAGATCATCAGGTAGGGGCAGGATTGGGTGTGTCTGAGCTCATACTCTCCTTGGGCCAGGCTTGCTAAGGCGGCTATGGGGTCTGGGGGTGTGGTTCCCAGGCCAATCGAGTTCTGTTCCCAGGTGGATTATGGCTGCCTCCGCTGTGTCACACAGGTTGCTGGGGTGTGGTTCCCAGGCCAATCAAGTTCTGTTCCCAGGTGGATTATGGCTGCCTCCGCTGTGTCACACAGGTTGCTGGGGTGTGGTTCCCAGGCCAATCGAGTTCTGTTCCCAGGTGGATTATGGCTGCCTCCGCTGTCACACAGGCTGCTGGGGTGTGGTTCCCAGGCCAATTGAGTTCTGTTCCCAGGTGGATTATGGCTGCCTCCTCTGTGTCACACAGGTTGCTGGGGTGTGGTTCCCAGGCCAATCGAGTTCTGTTCCCAGGTGGATTATGGCTGCCTCCGCTGTGTCACACAGGTTGCTGGGGGTGTGGTTCCCAGGCCAATCGAGTTCTGTTCCCAGGTGGATTATGGCTGCCTCCACTGTGTCACACAGGTTGCTGGGGTGTGGTTCCCAGGCCAATCGAGTTCTGTTCCCAGGTGGATTATGGCTGCCTCCGCTGTGTCACACAGGTTGCTGGGAAGTAGGAGAAAGCTGGCAGCCACAGGCCTCACCCAGCTCCCATGCAGCCCACAGCCCTAAAGGCCGGTTTCACTCCCACCATGCCCCACCAACAGCAATGAGTTTACTTCCAGGAAGCTGGTGAGCAGGGCTGAGAACTTGCTCCAGGCTACAAGCCTCCCAGCTGAGAAAACGAGCGAACTCACAGTTCCTCGACTGTCCCATGGAGCCTGCAGTGGCAATCCGCCTCCTTCAAAGGGTCTGTGGACTTTCTCGGCTTTCCTGGTATGTTCCTGTGGAAGTTCTTGGAGCAAAAGATTCCAGAACTGATAAATAGATGAATCTACAGATCTCAGAAACACAGCTTTTACAAAGGATAAATGAAGAGAAATTCACCAGAGATACATTGTAATGAATCTGTAAATCACCAAAGCTAAAGATATTATTTCACAAGTGGAATGACAGCTGACTTCTCAACAACAACGAAAGCAAGGAGACAGTTGAAAGACATCTTGAAAATGGTGAGAGAAAAACTAACTGTTAATATAAAATTTGTAATAAGCATTGTTTCTTACATTTGTCTAGGAATTAGCAGTTCACAAAGCACATTCGCATATAAGGGCTTGTTTTGAATTGATCTTGGCAGCAATTCTATGAGACAAGTAAAAGGTAGGTCAAGCATTATAATCCTCATTTTAAATGACTGACGGCTCTACCACCTTGTCTTTTGCAGCACAAGAGGAATAGGAACTGCACCTCTTCCTTCAGTTTCAGCTTGAATAATATCAGGAAGATTCGTATCGGTCTGAGTTGGGTCACGTACCCGACGTGCTATAGCTGAGGATGGGGTAAGCTGATTGGAGTTTGCAACACTGTTCACTACACAATGGGGTCCCACCACTTCCCTTACAGCTGACTTGTATGAAGAAGGAGGTGGAGGAGGAGGAGAAGGTGAAGACAATGCTGACTCAAAGGGTAAATTATTTTTAGGATCCAAGTTTGAAAACGTCTGTTCTTCTCCATTTCCTCCTGTCTGCAGGGGGATTATAAAACTAATCATCAAAGCCAAGAAGGCAAGAGCAAGCATGTACCGCTGAAAACACAAGATAACTGCATAAGTAATGACTTTCAGTGCAGATTCATAGCTAACCCATAAACTGCTGGGGCAAAAATCATCTTGGAAGGCTCTGAACCTCAGAAAGGATTCACAGTAAGTTAACCATGTAGATCTGAGAGGAGAGTAATCACTCTCCTCCTCTTCCTGTTCCATTCAGAGACGATCTGCCGACCCTCTGGGAGAAAATCCAGCAAGATGCAAGCCTTCAGGTAAGGCTACCCCAAGGAGGAGAAGGTGAGGGGTGCACTACAGCTGAGTCCTTTTCCTTTTCAGAATCTGGGATGTTAACCAGAAGACCTTCTATCTGAGGAACAACCAACTAGTTGCTGGATACTTGCAAGGACCAAATGTCAATTTAGAAGGTGAGTGGTTGCCAGGAAAGCCAATGTATGTGTTAACCTGACCCTCCCCTCTGTTCTTCCCCAGAAAAGATAGATGTGGTACCCATTGAGCCTCATGCTCTGTTCTTGGGAATCCATGGAGGGAAGATGTGCCTGTCCTGTGTCAAGTCTGGTGATGAGACCAGACTCCAGCTGGAGGTAAAAACATGCTTTGGATCTCAAATCACCCCCAGCTCTCACCTGCCCATCTTTTGATTTCCAGGCAGTTAACATCACTGACCTGAGCGAGAACAGAAAGCAGGACAAGCGCTTCGCCTTCATCCGCTCAGACAGTGGCCCCACCACCAGTTTTGAGTCTGCCGCCTGCCCCGGTTGGTTCCTCTGCACAGCGATGGAAGCTGACCAGCCCGTCAGCCTCACCAATATGCCTGACGAAGGCGTCATGGTCACCAAATTCTACTTCCAGGAGGACGAGTAGTACTGCCCAGGCCTGCCTGTTCCCATTCTTGCATGGCAAGGACTGCAGGGACTGCCAGTCCCCCTGCCCCAGGGCTCCCGGCTATGGGGGCACTGAGGACCAGCCATTGAGGGGTGGACCCTCAGAAGGCGTCACAACAACCTGGTCACAGGACTCTGCCTCCTCTTCAACTGACCAGCCTCCATGCTGCCTCCAGAATGGTCTTTCTAATGTGTGAATCAGAGCACAGCAGCCCCTGCACAAAGCCCTTCCATGTCGCCTCTGCATTCAGGATCAAACCCCGACCACCTGCCCAACCTGCTCTCCTCTTGCCACTGCCTCTTCCTCCCTCATTCCACCTTCCCATGCCCTGGATCCATCAGGCCACTTGATGACCCCCAACCAAGTGGCTCCCACACCCTGTTTTACAAAAAAGAAAAGACCAGTCCATGAGGGAGGTTTTTAAGGGTTTGTGGAAAATGAAAATTAGGATTTCATGATTTTTTTTTTTCAGTCCCCGTGAAGGAGAGCCCTTCATTTGGAGATTATGTTCTTTCGGGGAGAGGCTGAGGACTTAAAATATTCCTGCATTTGTGAAATGATGGTGAAAGTAAGTGGTAGCTTTTCCCTTCTTTTTCTTCTTTTTTTGTGATGTCCCAACTTGTAAAAATTAAAAGTTATGGTACTATGTTAGCCCCATAATTTTTTTTTTCCTTTTAAAACACTTCCATAATCTGGACTCCTCTGTCCAGGCACTGCTGCCCAGCCTCCAAGCTCCATCTCCACTCCAGATTTTTTACAGCTGCCTGCAGTACTTTACCTCCTATCAGAAGTTTCTCAGCTCCCAAGGCTCTGAGCAAATGTGGCTCCTGGGGGTTCTTTCTTCCTCTGCTGAAGGAATAAATTGCTCCTTGACATTGTAGAGCTTCTGGCACTTGGAGACTTGTATGAAAGATGGCTGTGCCTCTGCCTGTCTCCCCCACCGGGCTGGGAGCTCTGCAGAGCAGGAAACATGACTCGTATATGTCTCAGGTCCCTGCAGGGCCAAGCACCTAGCCTCGCTCTTGGCAGGTACTCAGCGAATGAATGCTGTATATGTTGGGTGCAAAGTTCCCTACTTCCTGTGACTTCAGCTCTGTTTTACAATAAAATCTTGAAAATGCCTATATTGTTGACTATGTCCTTGGCCTTGACAG